AAAATGGAGGATAAAAATAAAATCGATAACCGCAGGTTGCTCAGAGTCTAACCTAAAGGATGTTAGGGGGAGAAAGGAACGCTGCCCTCCCCAGGCTTCCCAAGCCTCCCCAGGAAGTGGCCGGAGCCTGGGCTGGGGAATCTGCCCAGCAGGGGTTCAACTCCTGAGTCCACCTCTCCCCTCTGGGGCCGCGGTGAGACCCCGCAAGAGCAGGAGCACTCCCACTCACCATCAGCCCTAGGGGTGAGACACTTAGCCAGGGGCAGCGCTGCGACAGCTTTTGGAAGTATTATTATTATTATCATTATTGCTAGAGATGGGGGGGGGGAGGTCTTACTAGGTTGCCCAGGCTGCTCTCGAACTCCTGGCCTCAAGCGATCCGCCTGCCTCGGCCTCCCCCAGTGCTGGGGTTATAAGCGTGAGCCACCGCGCCCGGCCTTAACTTGCTTTCATTGTACACCAATTCCTAAGGGAATTGGAAGCAGCAAGCAGGAACGCTCCCTCTTATGGAAAGAAGAGCCCAGGGCCCTGGTCATGACAGGTTCAGGTGCCAAAAAGGAGACGGGAAGAAAACGTGAGGCGCCAGAACAACAGGTTCTACAAGGTGCACACGAGGGTCCCTGCCATTGAATGAAGAATTTTCTGTGTGGATGCCCCTGCGCAGGTCCAATGAAAGCCGTGGAGAATAAGCGTTAGCTCTTCAAACTGAATCTGAGCTAAAACCTAGCAAAGCCAGGCTGGGGTCTGAGGGGTTGCGGGGGAAGACAGGAAGGGGTGGACGGGGAAGAGGCGGGGGTCCTAGGAGGAAGGGATGGGGAGGAGCGAGAGGAGGGAGGCGGAGGGAGGGCGGCAGCCAGGATGGTCCATTCCATTCTTGGAGCTGCACTGTTGACTTCGACCACAAGGGGGCAGGGCTGCTGAAATTGGAAGTGCGAACGCCTACATGAGTCTTGATCCTCGGCAGGCACCGTACCCAGTTTCCTCCGTTGGGAGGGTTTAACTGCCCGGAAACGGAAGTCTCGTTCTTTTTCGTCCTTTTCCCCGGTTGCTGCTTGCTGTGAGTGTCTCTAGGGTGATACGTGGGTGAGAAAGGTAATCTGGGGCAATCCACTGCCAGGTGAAATGCCGTGTTAACGCCGAGGACTGTTTCCCGCAGGTCCTGGTCCGCGCCAGAGCCCAGCGCGCCTCGTCGCCATGGTGAGTACAGTCCCTGCCTGGCGCCTTCCCGGCTCTCTGTTCACCCGCTTCCTTTGTGTTGCAGCCTCGGAAAATTGAGGAAATCAAGGACTTCCTGCTCACAGCCCGACGAAAGGATGCCAAATGTAAGTGGTTGCTCCGAAGGTTCAAGAAGAGCACAATTTAATTCCTGATTCTGGTCTCCGGTAGCTGTCAAGATCAAGAAAAATAAGGACAACGTGAAGTTTAAAGTTCGATGCAGCAGATACCTTTACACCCTGGTCATCACTGACAAAGAGAAGGCAGAGAAACTGAAGCAGTCCCTGCCCCCCGGTGAGTGAGCCTGAAGTCACTTCAGGGGCGGGTGGATGGCTTACTTTTGTCTCTTTCCCTCTAGGTTTGGCAGTGAAGGAACTGAAATGAACCAGACACACTGATTGGAACTGTATTATATTAAAATACTAAAAATCCTAAGTGTCTTTCGTCTTTGCGGATGGGAAAGGGAAAAATGCTACCTCGTAGTGGCTTCTGATGGGAACAGGACGCGGGTTCTGTTGCTGCCTTCCTGTGTCTTTTTTTTTTTTTTTTTTTCTTTCTTTGAGACGGAGTCTTGCTCTGTGGCTCATCCTGGAGCACAGTGGTGCGATATCAGCTCACTACCACCTCCGCCTCCTGGGTTCAAGCGACTGTCCTGCCTCAGCCTCCCGAGTGGCTGGGATTACAGGCACACATCACCACGCCTGGCCAATTTTTGTATTTGTAGTAGAGACAGGGTTTCACTGCCTGCCTCAGCCTCCCATAGTGCTGGGATTACAGGCATGAGCCTCCGTGCCCGGTGCATCCCTAATCTTGAGCATGATCTCAGTCGGCAAATGAGGCCATCTGTTTTCAGCCTGTTTGAAAATAAGATGTGGGGAGGCCATGATGGAAATAGCACGTGGGGTTAAACATAACTGGCAGATGTGGGAGCGATGGTGGGGCATGCCATTCAAACAGGTCCCAAAATGGGTGCAACAAGGTATAGCACATCTACCACTCGCTAACTTGACTGACTTGGAGAAATGACTACACTTTTGCCTGTTTCCTCAGTTGGAAAATAGCCATATTAACACCTCTTTCATTGGCTTGCTGTCAGGGTACTGGGATGGGGGGAGGTGCATGGGTTGGGGTGGCCACCAGGTGGTGCTGTGCCACAGCGGGCAGCCCCTCTGGAAATGACTGGCATCATAAAATCTGTCTTCATACCCGAGGTAGTGTTTTTTGTTTTTTTAAGATCTCTAC